CCGCGTCCCCGCGCCCTCCCCGAGTCCCCTCCGCGCTCGCCCCGGGTCCCCTCCACGTCCCCGCCGCTCCATCGGGTCCCCGCGCCCCTCCGCATCCTCCTCGCATGCTCCTCCCCAGGGTCCCGCAAGCGCGCGCTCACCCGCGCCGAGTATTCGGGGCAGCGCGGCCGAGGATGTCGCCATGGCTGGGACGCGGGGCAGAGCGAGGTCTCCCTCCAGGCCAGGCCGAGCGGCCTCCCCTTCCGTCGCCATCCGCGCGGGGCCGCAGTGCCGCCTACAGGCCCGGAGGAGCCACAGCGCTGTCCCCAGGCGGCTGGGACCTCCCTGCGGGGGCGGGGCACGCGAGGGGTCAGGGCCCGGGGTCCTGGGCTTGAGAGTCTCGGGCGGGGAGTGGAGCCACGGTCCTCGCCCTGCAGCTCGCCCCGCCCTGCTAATGGGACCGGCCAGCCCGGGAGGCCCCTGACCCTTGGGGAAGCCCGCTGGGCGATGGGGACCCTCGCCTCCCGCCAAGTGAGCTGTGAACCACGTCCTGCGCAACCTCTCGCTCTCCAAAACTGTTTGTAATATTTAAACGATATTTGGCTTAGGAGAATTTCATAAAGTTAGCCAGATCTCGGGTCTCAATTTAGACTCGGGGTGCTGGGGGGCATAGCATCCCTGGAGTACATTGGACAGCAAAAGTCCAATCGTTGCCTGCCGAGTGGACCTGCAGTGCTTAAACCCCGTCACCCGGCTGGCGGGGTCCCAGGCCCTGGGGTTTCTTTCGCCCGGGAGTCCACGCCCTGATGCTGGGGTGGCCCGGTCCCCCCGCGGGTGGCTGGGGGCCTGGGGCTGCCTCACACGACGGTCCCAGCAGGGAATCTCTCGCCGTCCCGACCTTCCCGGCCCTTGGGGAGTCGCCCGGCAGGTTCCGGACCCACCCGCAGAGGAACCCGGCCCACGCGCGGCGCCTTTAAGGCCCCTCCGCTCGCTCCCCAGTCACGTGACCTGGCCGTCGCTTGGCAACAGGACGCCGCCGAGTCCCGCTTCTCCTCCAGGCACAATGGCTGAGGAATGCCCCAGAGCGTGCGCGGAGCCTGTGGCGCCCAAGGCCACGGCCCCGCCGGAGAGGACCAGCGACTACTACCGCGTGAGCGCGGACCTGCCGGGCAGGTTCAACAACCCGGGGTGGTTCCGGGGCTACAGGTGAGGAAGCTGGGGCCCGCCTGGTCCTGGCGTGAATGAAAATAGAGTGTTTCTCATCTACCAGGACCCAGAAGGCTGTCTCCGTGTACAGGACCAGTAACCAGGCTTACGGGAGCAGAGCCCCCACCGTGCACGAGATGCCTGTAAGTGGGATGCAAGACCGGGCATGGGGGGCGTCATTAATCCGTGTTCCTTTATCTCTTATAGAAAGTATTTTATCCAAATTCGAATAAATTTTCCCAACAACTTGCAGCGGGTGGAATGTTCCGGAACAATACTCTCAATGTTTACCTGGAGAAAAGCATCGTGACTGGCCCCGATAACTGCATCACCTCCTGTGACCGGCTCAACTTCCACCCCAGTTACAACATCAACAGGCCATCCATCTGCGATTGAGGGGCTGGAAACTCCCTCTAGGAGTCCTCTGACCCCAGGGCCTCCTGGAAAATCATCATCCCTCATCACCCACAGTCGCCCGATTGTGACGGCACAGACTGCGCTGCCTTCCCTGAAAATATTATTCGTCTGCGGAGTAGGAAAATATGCAAACGGGGCCGTGAAGTCCTGCCATTTCACATCTAATAAGTACATGGGAAAGATGCTAATGGTTGACTTTGCATTAAAAACGTTGTCACATCCTGAGCTTCCGTCTCGTCTGACGTTTGTCATGGTGG